CTCACTGCAACCTCTGCCTCCTGGGTTCAAGCGATTCTCCTGCCTCAGCCCCCGGAGTAGCTGGCATTACGGGCGCCCGCCACTATGCCAGCTAAATTTTGTATCTTAGTAGAGACAGGGGTTTCACCATGTTGGCCAGGCTGGTCTCGAACTCCTGACCTCAAGCGATCCGCCCGCCTGGGCCTCCCAAAGTGCTGGGATTACAAGCATGAGCCACCGCACCTGGACAGGGTTTGCTTTTATCCCTTTGTCTCCCTCTGGCTTCCAAGCTGACAGGTACACTTTTTTCCCCCATCTGCGAATGTACTCATCTGATCCCATAAGCCGCCTCCACTTTCTAATTCCCTGGAAGCTTGGAGGCCGGAGAAACAAGCGAATTACAATCGTGTGGAGGCTCAGCGAGCTGCTGGCGCCACAGGCATCTGTCAGGTGCTGGCCTGACTTCCTGGTTCTGGGGAAAAGAGACTTCATTTCGCAGTCGGGTTCACGGAATCCAGGGCCTGAGAGGTGAGAAACTTGAGGTCCGACTGCGCCCCAGAACAGCTGGGTGACGTCCCTCCAAGCCTCAGGCTCTTCCTCAGGGCCGACGAACTTCTTGATTACCGGGGACCTACCCAAGTCTTTCTTCTGGAGTAAGCTCTGTCAAAGGAACCCACTTCCTCTCTAACTTTTCTCACGGATGATAAAGAGATTTCCGTTCCGCAGCCGACCCCAGCAACCCTGGGGCAGAGGTGCCGAGGCCTGGAAGCGGACCTCGGACGACGTTTGACCGAGGCATTAAGGCGGGGAATGCCTTACCTGCCCGGGCGCGGGCTGCTGAAGCCGGCGACAGAAGAACCAGCCGAACTAGGAAGCGCCGCGAAGGGGCGGGGCCTGCCGGGTTGGCCCCGCCCCACTTCCCCGATGGGCTTCATCTTGGCGCCTCCAGGCGGCTCCACAAAGTGAGAAACTCCACGTATTGCGTAGGGCGCGTCTTTACGTGGGCGCCTGCCCCTTTAATTACGCCCCTGTCGGAGGCTGAAACACTTAAGGCTTCCGGGCATGCGCACAGCGTTGTGCAAATGAATGCCTTCCACTGAACCGAGGTAGACGGGGTCGAGTTTCTTGCGCGATGGTGGGCTTGTATGTGTGTGTGTGTGTGTGTGTGTGGGGGGGGGGGGTGACGAGGTTGGCATTGAGGATCCATACCCTTTGCGCCCAAAGAAAGGTGACGTGGACTAGTGTCGTGCCTTTGGACAGGCAGAGTAAGAGGAGGGAGAAGAAACAGGTAGAGCTGCTGGCCTTGTCGGGGACACCTTTGGACGTGCTGGAGGGCAACGACGCCCTAGTTTTCTGTGAAGTTAAGTAGCTTCTGCAGGACTGGGTTCAGTATTTCTAGTACCTTCTCAGGATCCCTCCTCCGCCAACGAATTCCTCAACCACGGGCCAAGCAAACTACTCCCCCGCCCACTGTCAGCAGCAGTCTCTGTTGAATGGGAATACTGCACCTTCAGGCTTAACGCCACGTGGGCTCCTTTGCTGTCCTCCAGGTCAGTTCCACTCTTCTACCAGGATGCTGGAATTAACTAACCACCTCTTTGTTTTGTTTTCTAGGCACTGTTATAGAAGAATGGAAGAAGATACAGATTATAGAATCAGGTTTAGTTCTTTGTGTTTCTTTAATGATCACGTTGGATTTCATGGCACTATAAAAAGCTCACCAAGTGACTTTATTGTTATTGAAATTGATGAACAGGGACAGTTAGTTAATAAGACCATCGATGAGCCTATTTTCAAGATTAGTGAAATACAACTTGAGCCAAATAATTTTCCCAAAAAACCAAAACTAGATCTTCAAAATCTGTCCTTAGAAGATGGAAGAAACCAAGAAGTTCATACTTTGATTAAGTACACTGATGGTGACCAAAATCATCAGTCTGGTTCAGAAAAGGAAGATACTATCGTTGATGGAACTTCCAAATGTGAAGAAAAAGCTGATGTTTTAAGCTCCTTTTTGGATGAAAAAACTCATGAGTTACTGAATAATTTTGCCTGTGATGTAAGAGAGAAGTGGCTTTCTAAAACAGAGCTAATTGGACTACCTCCTGAATTCTCAATAGGCAGAATCCTTGACAAAAACCAGAGGGCTAGTTTACACAGTGCCATTAGGCAGAAATTTCCATTTTTAGTAACTGTAGGAAAAAACAGTGAAATTGTTGTAAAACCAAATCTTGAATATAAAGAACTTTGTCATTTGGTATCTGAAGAGGAAGCATTTGACTTTTTTAAATATTTGGATGCAAAGAAAGAAAATTCCAAATTTACCTTTAAACCTGATACAAACAAAGACCACAGAAAAGCTGTCCACCATTTTGTCAACAAAAAGTTTGGAAACCTTGTGGAAACCAAATCTTTTTCTAAAATGAATTGCAGTGCTGGTAATCCGAATGTGGTGGTAACAGTAAGATTTCGGGAAAAAGCACACAAACGTGGGAAAAGGCCTCTTTCTGAATGCCAAGAAGGAAAAGTTATATATACAGGTAATTTAATAAATCATCATCCATTTTCTTGGTTTTTGTGATCTAAGTTTTTTTTTTGTTTCAGCTTTTACCCTACGAAAGGAAAACCTGGAAATGTTTGAAGCGATTGGTTTTTTAGCTATCAAACTTGGTGTTATTCCTTCGGATTTTAGTTATGCAGGCCTTAAAGACAAGAAAGCCATCACCTATCAAGCAATGGTTGTTAGAAAAGTGACTCCAGAGAGGTAATAAGATATTAAGAAATTTTAGGATAGAATTAACTGAGTTTATATGATTTATTACTTACAGGTTGAAAAATATTGAAAAAGAAATTGAAAAGAAAAGAATGAATGTCTTTAATATTCGGTCTGTAGATGATTCCCTGAGACTTGGTCAGCTCAAAGGAAATCACTTTGATATTGTCATTAGAAATTTAAAAAAACAAATAAATGATTCTGCAAACCTGAGGGAGAGAATTATGGAAGCAATAGAAAATGTTAAGGTAAGAAAACTTAATTTTAAAAGGCATCCAGGCTCTTAATTTGTTGATTATTTTGTATACATAGAAAAAAGGCTTTGTGAATTACTATGGACCACAGAGATTTGGGAAGGGAAGGAAAGTTCACACAGACCAAATTGGACTAGCTTTGCTGAAGAATGAAATGGTATGGATTTTGAAAAATGTAATCTTATCTGTTTAACACATGTTTACCTGCTTGATTTTTTAAGATGAAAGCCATAAAATTGTTTCTTACACCAGAAGACTTGGATGATCCTGTAAATAGAGCAAAGAAGTATTTTCTTCAAACTGGTATTTACGTTTCTTTATCCTGTACATAACCAGCTAACTATACCTGATTTACCCTTTGTTTCAGAGGATGCTAAAGGCACACTTTCATTGATGCCTGAATTCAAAGTGCGTGAGAGAGCATTGTTGGAGGCATTGCACCGCTTTGGCATGACCGAGGAAGGTTGTATCCAGGCATGGTTCTCTTTACCCCATTCCATGCGCATATTCTATGTTCACGCATATACCAGCAAAATTTGGAATGAGGCAGTATCTTACAGACTTGAAACCTATGGAGCAAGAGTAGTGCAGGGTGATTTGGTCTGTTTGGATGAAGACATTGATGACGAGAATTTCCCAAATAGTAAAGTAAGTATCATTCCATCAGAGTTTTCCAAGAGATCATTCATATTTTCATGTTTTTTAAAACTAGATTCACCTGGTAACTGAAGAGGAGGGATCAGCTAATATGTATGCAATACATCAGGTAAATTTGCTTAAAAATTACTATCACTTAGATTTTCATATTTTTTCCCTCTTTTCTTTCACAGGTGGTTCTTCCAGTACTTGGATACAATATTCAGTACCCGAAGAACAAAGTAGGGCAGTGGTACCATGACATACTTAGCAGAGATGGACTACAGACATGTAGGTTTAAAGTACCTACTCTGAAACTGAATATACCAGGTTGCTATAGACAGATTTTGAAACATCCCTGTAATCTCTCATACCAACTAATGGAAGATCATGACATTGATGTCAAAACGAAAGGTTCCCACATTGATGAAACAGCTTTGTCTCTTTTGATCTCTTTTGATCTTGATGCTTCATGCTATGCTACCGTTTGTCTGAAGGAAATAATGAAGCATGACGTTTAAAACTGATACCCTTGGTATAACCATATATATGTCACTCTTTGAAGGAAAGGGGGCTAAAATGTCTTAAGCACCTTCCATGTGTTAGGAACTTCATAATTGTTATCTCTTTTAATTTTCACAGCATCCTGAGAAGTTAGGATTTGATACTGTAATTTTATAGAGGATATGTAAGTGTCAGGGTCCAAATTTAAGGTCCATGTGACCCCAAAGCCTGTGTTTTTTTTCTATTATATGTTTCAGTGACCTTTATTCTGTGTCATAAAGTTACAATCTTTTAAAACCATTAGGAATATATATAATACTGCAAGATAACATTTAAGAAAAAAAGTTGTGAATATTCATATCCTCCAGCTCCTTGCTTAGAACACTAGTAAAATTAGGTCGCAGTGAAGCAAATGTTGGAGAGAAAGATAGATGAAGCATTTTGCTAATTATTATTGTCCCCCTTTCCTGTTTTTGAAATTATTGATCAGAACAATATACAAGGGAAATGCCATACCTCTGTTTGTGATAGATACCCCAGAGTAGTTATTACCTCTTTGTGAGATAAGTAATCTTTGATGAAGATTGAAATACAATTTCTCATCCAATTTTTATATCTTGGCATACGCTGACCCTCTTGACCATTTGTAATTTTTTCATATTATCTAAAACAGGTGTTAGAGTCAGACAGATTCATTCTTAGATTCTAGCTCTGACACTTACTAGTGATTTTGAGTATGTTGTTGATTTTTTTGTGTGTGGTTACTGATAGAATCAAGACAATTACAACTTCATAAATGACAAATAATAGGATTATCTCCACATTTTCTGTTGCTGGAGGAACAAAACATTGTGCCCATTTGAAAATTTTAATTTTTGTTGGTTTAACTATCCCACATTATAAATCATCCTTCACCATTTTATATCAGTTAAATATGGGTGTGTTGGGGAGGAATGACTGGCATGTAGACATGTATTGATTTAGGAAGATCTGAGCATTTCTTTCATTGTTGGTAAGATATAATGATGAAATTTAAAAAGCAGTATGGAGCATTATATATCAGTAATGTGATATATATACTTAAGCCAGTTTAACCATTTTGGGAAATGTTAGCATTAGGAAATAAAATCCAAAAGAAGGAAGAGAAGCTATATGCAATGCAAAATTTGCTTATTGCAATATTTTCATATACAGACACTAAAAACAGTTTTCAAAGTCCAGCATTACGTAACTAAAGTAAGTAAAATGATGTGTATCAACTTGATGGTAAAATATGTAGTTATTTAAAAAAGCAATGAACAATTTAGTTTCATGAGAAAATGTTGCCCCCTAAAAGTAGAACACATATGTTACAACTGCAATAATACTCTGAATTCATCTTTCACAAATAAGAGACATGTTAGCATAGTGATTAAAAGCACAGATATTGGAGACAAACTAACCCAGTTTGAACCCTGGCACTGCCACGTATAGCACTGCAGCCTTGGGAAAGTTATTTAAACTCATGGGCTTCAGTTTCAACATCTGTAAAATGGGCATGTTAACATTGCCTACCTCATAGGATTACTGTGAGAATTTTCTAAGTTAATATATGTAAAGCAACTTTAAAAAGTGCCTGGCACTTAGTTATTGTTAAGTAAGTGTCTGCAGATGCAAGTTTGGAAGAGAAAAGCAAATAAATGAAAATCCCTTCCTGTTAAGATGATGGGGTATTTGGATTTTTTTTAATACTAAAAAGTTTTTTTTGTTATATGTTTTGGCAATAAATAATTCTCAATACACAAAATTGGATATTGTAGTACCATTGATTTTCTTTGGATTACTGCCATCATTTTAATGTTATATTGAGAATGAAGTGATCCTCTATTAGGTAGTAAAAAAAATTTAGAAAAAATGTTTTATTTTATATGATAAATCGTATCCTATAAATGTAATCATAAAATGAGTTATATACATTATTAAATCCTAGTTTTTAAAAGTTTTGAATAGCAATCAGAAAATACGAAAGCATGAAAATATATCATTGATTTTACTTTTTTTGCCTGCAGATGGCACTATAATTTTAGACATTTATTGATTTATTTAGTAAATACTTCAGCAGTGTATAAAGGAACACTAAGTTTATTTCATCACCATAAAATGTATTGAGATATCATTCATGTGGAATATTATTTTATATGCCAATAAGATGCCATGTTAAACTTTTTTTGTTTAAGGACTTTTATTATTAATAGTATGCTTTGGACCAACTGATGACTAGTCACTTAGGTTTTTGCAGTTTTGCTGGGGCATTTCAGACCTTCATAAGCATGATCTTTGGATTAGTTTTTTTTTTTTCTTCACCTCATTATTAGGAGTTAATTTATTTTTAAAGTGTCATCTTAAACTGCAAGGATGTCCTTTAAACATCACATGCCAATTAAACATGCCGAAGGAGAAGCTGTGTCATCAAAATGCCCACTTAACCTACCCAAACATCTCAAACCTACCCTTTGCTGACCTTCTATAGCCCCATTTCCAAAGTTTTGCTTTATTTTTATTTTTTCTTCCAACTTTTATTTTAGGTTTAGGGGTACATGTGCAGGTTTGTTACATGGGTAAATTGCATTTTGTGGGAGTTCTGCATACAAATTATTTAATCACCCAGATAATGAGCATAGTACCTGATAGGTTGTTTTTCTATCCTCATCTTTCTCCCACCCTCCACCCTCAAGTAGGCCATGGTGCCTATTGTTCCCTTCTTAGAGTCCAAGTGTACTCAAAGTTCAGCTCCCACTTATGAGTAAGAACATTTGGTATTTGGTTTTCTGTTCCTGCATTAATTTGCTTACAATAATGGCCTCCAGCTACATCCATGTTGCTGGAAAGACATTATTTTGTTCTTTTTTATGACTGTGTAGTATTATCTGGTATACATGTACTACATTTTCTTTATCCAGTCCACTGTAATGGGCATCTAGGTTGGTTCCATGTCTTTGCTATTGTCAATAGTGCTGTAATGAACATAGGCGTGCATGGTCTTTATGGTAGAACAATTTATATTCCTTTGGGTATATAACCAATAATGGGATTGCTGGGTCAAATGGTATGTCTGCTTTAAGTTCTTTGAGAAATCTTCAAACTGCTTTCCACAGAGGCTGAACTAATTTATATTCCCATCAGCAGTGTATAGCATTCCCTTTTCTCTGCAGCCTCCCCAACATCTGTTATTTTTTGACTTTTTAATAACAGCCATTCTGACTGGTGTGAGATGGTATCTCGTTGTGGTTTTGATTTGCATTTCCCTAATGATTAGTGATGTTCAGCATTTTTTCATATGCTTTTGGCCCATGGATGTCTTCTTTTGAGAAGTGTCTGTTCATGTCCTTTCTTCCGTTTTTAATGGGATAATTTTTTGCTTGTTAAGTTCTTCATAGATTCTGGATATCAGACCTTTGTTCATGCATACTTTGAAAATATTCTCTCCCATTCTGTAGATTGTCAGTTTACTCTGTTGATAGTTTCTTTGGCTGTGCAGAAGCTATTTAGTTTAATTAGGTCCCACTTGTCAATTTTTTTTTTTTTTTAGATGGAGTTTCCTTCTGTCACCCAGGCTGGAGTGCAGTGGTGCAATCTCGGCTCACTGCAACCTCCTCCTCCTGGGTTCAAGCCATTCTCCTGCCCCAGCCTCTCAAGTAGCTGGGATTACAAGTGGCCACCACCACACCTGGCTAATTTTTGTATTTTTATTAGAGACGGGGTTTCACCATGTTGGCCAGGCTGGTCTCAAACTCTTGACCTCAAGTGATCTACCCACCTCGGCCTCAGAAAGTGCTAGGATTACAGGCATGAGCCACCATGCCCAGCCTTCACTTGTCAATTATTGGCTTTGTTCCAGTTGCTTTTGGAGTCTGTCATGATATCTTTGTTAGGTCTTTTGTCCAGAATGATATTTCCTAGGTTTTCTTCTAGGGTTTTTATAGTTTTAGGTTTTACATTTACATTGTTAACCCATCTTGAGTTGATTTTTGTATATGGTAAAAAGAAGGGGTCCAGTTTCAATCCTCAGGATGTGGCTAACCAGTTATCCCAGCACCATTTATTAAATAGGGAGTCCTTTCCCTGTTGCTTGTTATTGTTGACTTTAACAAAAATCAAGTAGCTGTAGGTGTGTGGCCTTTATTTCTGGGTTCTCTAACCTGTTCCATTGGTCTATGTGTCTGTTTTTGTACCAGTACCATGCTGTTTTGGTTACTATAGCCTTGTAGTTTAGTTTGATGTCAGGTTGTGTGATGCCTCCCTCATTGCTATATTTGAATTAGTTTTAATTGCCAAGGTTGTTTGACGCTGAGCTAGCAGTAGTGCCTGGGAGTCGGTTAGGTGAAACAAATTGAGGTCTTTTACTAATATTAAAATTAAAACACCTTGATTTTTTTTTTGTGAGCTGTAAAAAACTGAAAGTCATGTAACTTTTGATTTAACTAACATTTTCTGAGTATCTATTATGTCAGTATCTCACACTTTAATCCATATTCCCACCCTGTGTGGAGGTATTATCTTCCCTTATTTGCAGATTGGAAACATACCTGAGTAGTTTACTAACCTAATCAAGGTCAAACAAAATAGCGTGTGGTTGAGCTTGATTATGCTTCTTAAATCAGTACTGTTTTCATCTACCTAACATTTGCCTTCTGAGAACAAGTTTTTGGATATTAACTTCCATTTAGGCCAGGCACGGTGGCTCACGCCTGTAATCCCAACACTTTGGGGAGGCCAAGACGAGTGGATCACGAGGTCAGGAGTTCAAGACCAGCCTGGCCAAGATGCTGAAACCCTGTCTCTACTAAAAATAAAAAAATTAGCTGGGCTACTTGGGAGGCTGAGGCTGGAGAATCGCTTGAACCCGGGAGGTGGAGGTTGCAGTGAGCCGAGATTGCCCAGCCTAGGTGACAGAGCGAGGCTCCACCTCAAAAAAAAAAAAAAACTAAACTAAAAATTAAAATATAACTTCCATTTCTACCAACTTGATATAACTTGCCATTGATTTAATAGGCATATTGGGGCATGTCTTGGGAGAGACAAGATACCTTTTGATTCTGAGACCAAAATATAAAGTAAAGGGGATCCCTTCAGGAAATCCCCAAATCATTTTGGAGTTTTCCCAAAGTATTTTGGGATTTGTATCATAATAATATGTAAAATCATTATAGATCATAGGAGGTGTTTTAGATGGTACCTGGCACAAATATCATTGAAAAAGCATAGTGAGAAACTTGTTCTTTTTCAATATACTTTCAGTCCTCACATCAATCATTCTGTTTAAGGAAGGAGAAAGCTGATTGATACTATTTACATATATCAACATTGGCTGATTTACCTTTTTAGCCAACTATGCAGGCCTCAGGCTCAGAAACATCAGCAGTCAACAATATAATATGTAGCTAGAATGTAATAGGATTGCATTGTTTTATTGAATTTATCTTCCCTTTTATTTATGGTAATCAATTCTGGCTTCCTGTTTATGTGATGGTATTATGTTTCCTTTAAAACTAAATTTAATTTTAAAGAGGTAGAATCAATTTAAAGGTATTAAATAAATAATAGTATAGACATAGCAGTAATTATGATACCAATACATGAAGGATTAGAGTATGGGAAATATACTGGTACAGTTGAGAATCCCTGAAATCAGAGATGGGCTCTACCACTGCTTTAATATGCGACTTTAGTAACCCACTGATTCTGTTGTAGAATTCTTGGACTTGAAGTACTGTTAGTTATCATTTTTCAGTCCAGGATAGTATTGCATCAAACAAAATTATGAAATATATACAAATTTGAGACATTATGAGCAGAGGCATTGATGACCACATGCTATATCTTAAAATTTTACTGATAGTTGATTTTAGCAAGTCTTATGAAACACTAAGAACAATGTCTGGTGCCTAGCAAATTCTCAGTAAATTTCAGCTAGTATTATTACAGTTAGTATTACTTTACTATGCTCCCTGATAAAATTTTTATAATAAAATGGTTAATGACTTTCCATTGAGGTCTGATCTGACTTAGTTTTAGCATAAAGTAATTACAATTCATATTTTTAGAGGTTTTTTTTTTTGTAGTAGTAGAAACAACTATTTCTAAATCTGGGGATTCAGTAGTTCATTCAAATTAGGATCTTTAAGAGCTGTCTAGGTCAATGTTCCTTAACGTTTTCTACCTGGGAGTAATCTTTAAGAGAACAAAAAGAAAATGAAACTCTATATAATTTAATGCAAAGTCTTTTACATTAATGTAAGGGTAGGAAAAGAGGTTGGAGGAAGATATGGGGAGGTAGGAAAATGGGACTTTTTTCCTCCATTTACTTTTGATGTTTGAATTTCAAACATGAGTATATTTGTGTATTATTTTGCGGTTAAAAACACTGAAGATTGCATAAAGATCAAAGAGGGAAATTTAAGGGAATTAATGGGTTATGATTGCATTTGTTCAGAATGGTTTTGGTGGCTCATGACAACATTTTGAGAGAGAGAGATTTTAATGGCACCAATGGCAGCTAGGATAACTAGTTTAAAGTTTAGGGCCTGTGTTAATAGATTTTGCTTTCTAGTTTCAGAAAGATTCTCTTATAGTACTGTTTTAATCTGTTTTTCTAAGCCCTCTGATTTATGTATATTTAATAGGCCACAAAATAATGTCAAATATATGGCATAATAACCAACAAATATTTGAATAAGTGAAAGGTACTCTACAAAATGCTATGGGAAAGACAAAAATAAATAATATCCCTTTCTTTGAGGGATTAACAGTGTTAATATCCCTTGTTTTCATTTGATTTGAAATGCCACTTGCAAGTGGAATATGCAGACTAAATGGTAAAGAGAAAAACAAGCAGCATCTTTTCATTTCACTTACAGCTCACTGTATGACCAATAATATGTTACTTGACCTCTCAGCACTCCATTCTAAATCCTTAAATGATACTTATTTAGCATTTCTAAGCATCTTGAGATCTCCTCTTAAAATATGCTTTGAACTATTCAGTCTAAATGCTGCTTTCTAAAAAGCTACTAGTTTAAAGAATGGGAAATGGTGTTAATGGAGTTAATCTTGTGTAATTTCAGTGTGGGTTGTCAAGAATACCTCTAAGTAAAGAAAATGACTCTAATCTTCTTAAGCAATTCATTTTCTCAGCAACTTTGAGGCAGGAGTTAATTTACTCTGCCTGTGTACATAGGCCATCTCTTACAAAAGAAAAATTTTACTATGGAAAGAAGTCAGAATAGCCATGAAATTATTTAAATTTAGTCTTTAGAACATATTACAAAATATAAGATATATTAAATTGTCTTTTTTGTTAGAAACTCAACTACCAATGTAGAAATAAAACTCCTGTTGCAAGGATGGAGTTTAGCCATGGAGTCAAAACAAGAGCTATTTGGTTATTTTAAAAGAGAAGAGATCAAAGAGCTGGTCACTCCTTAACTAAGGGTGTTTGGGCAGCAGGATAGGGTGAAGAGTGGAGGGGGTTGAACTCAATTCTTTATGCTTTTATACCAAGCCTCCCTTTTCTAATAAGCCTTACTGGCATTTCCTTAGACTAGTTAAGTCAGGATTCTGAGTTTTTCAGTACAATAGGGTTTTAATCTGAGCTGATCATTGTTTCCAATGCCTCCCCTGTGGCAGGGGAACATAAAGGACTAGTGTTCTTTTCTAAAAAGGGAAGATGGATATTTTTTCTATAACCTTTATAATTCCATTATAATAAAATGAATGATAGGTTATAATAAAATGAATTTTTTGCATATGATTTTCAAAAGGAAACTAATTTATTTTTCTATAAAATATCGCAAAGGAATCGAATACATTTTTATTCTATGTAAATAATAATATAATTTTCACATTTAGGAGGCAATAGCAAATCTGGGAAGCAGTTATTCTAAGTTGGAAGAGCATTATCCCAATGCATTGAAAACATTTGATGACTATTTTTTATGTCTTCTTTATTTTGATGATTATAATAATGTTCTAACTGGGTGGCCTTCGTTTTTCACTCTAGTCAGTCCATCTTGTTTACTATGTCAATTGTTCTCCAAAAAGTAGAAATGTCATTGTTTTGGGGCCATAGAACATTTCAGAAGCTTTCCAGTATCTATGCAGTAACAGTCCAAACCCCTCAACATAACACATTTACACCTGCAAGTATGGCCCCAAATCTTCAAGTGGCTTCTGTCACTACTCCATAGTACATACCCTTTGTTACAGCTGTTTCACAAATACAGGTTGAATATCCCTTATCTAAAATGTTTGGGACTAAAAGTTTCAGATTTCAGATATGTTTGGATTTTGGAATATTTGTACATGTATAATGAGATACTCTTAGAGTTGGGACCCAAGTCTAAACAAAATTCATTTATGTTTCATATATACCTTATACACATAACCTGAAGGTAATTTATTTTTCCCTTGGGAACACTGAATAGACTATATGTTGTGCACCTACATTTTGACTGTGACCTATCACATGAAGTCAGGTGTGGAATTTTCCATTTGTGGCATCATGTCAGTACTCAAAAAGTTTTGGATTTTGGATTTTGAATTTTCAGATTAGAGATGCTCAGCCTAATAGCAAATGTTCCCATGTTATACACCTCAACCTCCCATTCCCATTGGCTGGAACATCTCTGCTTATATTAAATGTCTTTTATGTGAAATCTGTGTTCTCATAGCCTTTTGTATAGTTCTCTACCATCTCATGGCTCACATTGTATTGTACTTATTTGATTAAATATCTGGATCATCTACTGTGAATTATTCAAGAGCATTGATCTTTATACCTCTGGCACCTATCAGTGCCTGACATATAACAGGGTTAAAAATGCTGAGTGAATACTGCAAATATACCTTAGCAAATTTATTTGCTGAATACACATCTCAAGAAAGTTCTGAAATAGTTATTTCCCCTCATAGAAAGTTTAGAGTATTAAAATTGGGTATCTTTATAATGCTTTTTCTTTTGTAATACTTTCATCTTTGCCTTTTATTGAAATATTAAATGCATTGTAGAATTTGATTTAAAATTTAGAACAAGCTGTCAGGTATGATAACTAGTCTCATTTAACAAATGAGGATTCCAGGGCTTGAAGAAGTTAAGTAGCTTCCTCTAGATTGTAAAGAGAGTCTAACCTGGCCCTTTTTGGTTTTAAGGGCATGATGATAACCACTTGCTCTACTGATTTCTAATGGAAAGTGCTTCAGTTTTCCACTTTGCCTAGCTAGTGATTATTTAATATCTGCTTATCTCTGAATTTATCTGCATATTTCTAAAACTTTATGACATTAAGGAAAGTTGGGGAAAATTCACTTTAAGTGTTGTAATGACAATAGCTATCAATCATTGAGTACTGTGTACTAAGCATTTTATATTTTATCAACAAGTACTTACATGTGGGATAAGTACTGTTATTATTTTCATTTTATAGATGAGGACACATATAGAATGCAGTTAGGAAACTAGAGAAAGAGAAAACATGGAGAATTATCTGGAACTAATAAGACAGTAAAGTACAGATTTAAGAAGTTCAGTGAATCCCAAGCAGTGTAAATTAAAAAACTACATTGAGATACATCATAGTGAATATGCAAAACATCAATAATAAAAAGAAAAACCTTAAAGGCAGCTTTAACAGTATACTGAATGACCAATATACTCAGCAGCCACAGAACCTCTATTCTTTTAAAGCATCCATGGGACATTTATAGAAATTGACTATGCACTGGACTATAAGCATATGCAATAAAATTTCAAATGACTGAAACCATATGAGTATATTCTTTTGCCACAACACAATTAGGCTAGAAATGAACAACAAAAAGATAACAGGAAAATCTCTATATATCAGAAATTAAGAGATGCACTTATTTATTTTTTGTTTTTTGTGATGGAGTCTCACTCTATCACCCGTGCAGTGGCACGATCTTGGCTCACTGCAACCTCTGCCTCTTGGGTTCAAGTGATTCTCCTGTATCAGCCTCCCAAGGAGCTAGGATTACAGGCGTGTGCCACCATACCCAGCTAATTTTTGTATTTTTATTAGAGATGGGATTTCACCATGTTGGCCATGCTGGTCTCAAACTCCTGACCTCAAATGATCTGCCAGCCTCAGCCTCCCAAAATGCTGGGATTACAGATGAAGAGATACACTTCTAAGTAATCTATATGTCAAGTAAGACAAAATGAAATTAGAAAATATTTTTAAGTCAATGATATTAAACCATACTACACATCAAAACTTGTGGGATGCACTTAAAGCAGCATGTAGAGGGAGATTATATTCATAAATGCTTATGGTAGAAAAGAAGGAAGTCTGTACATTATGTAGCTATGCACCCATCTAAAGAAGTTAGGAAAATGACATCAAGTAGAACATCAAAAGAAAGAAGGAAAGGATAACTTAAAACAGAAATGAATGAAATAAAACCAGAATAGAAGAGACGATCTACAAATCCAAAAGTTGGTTTGTTGAAAATACTAGTAGAGCTGACATACTTGTGGTGAGACTGATGGAAATAATGCAGTTACAACTAACCAATATCATAATTGGAAAGGAAATCACTATAGGTGCTGTAAAAATTAAAAAGATAATAGAATATTATGAACAATTTTCTGCCAATATTATTGAAAGTTTAGATAAAATGGAAAATTCATTTAAAAATATAATTTGACAGTATTATGTTATGTGAATACTATAATGATAATCCTGTAATCATTAAATGAACCAGTAGTTTAAAATTTTTCCATATAGGGAAGGTCAGGGCCAGATGTGTTCAATGGTTGGTTCTACTAGACATTCAAAAAAATAATAATTCAAGTCTACACAAACTTTCCTGAGATTAGAAAAAATAAAGAAGAGTCCCCCCACCTGTTTCTTACTTTATGAGACCACACCTAAAAGATAGAAGACTGCTTTGCAACCAAGAAATCCTTCATGAACACCTCTTTAATCACAAGTCCTCAACTCCAAGGTTAGCTTTATTTCAACTTTTATAATACTTTTCTTACTTTTCTTGATAGCTTTACCACCCATGTATTCATTCCTAAAAAATACACAGTTTTGTCTGATTTTGAATTTTATGTGAATGGAATTGTACATATCTGTGTTTGTGTCTTCCTTGTTTTACTCAATACTGTTTCTGAGATCAATCACATTATTTGTTAATATTTTGTTTAGGATTTTTGCATCTCTATTTCAGTGTGTGTTTGGAATGTAAATTTCCATTCTCAGACTATCTTTTGGCCTGAATTTGGTTACATGAGTATATGTTCTAAAAATATTACTTACACTTTCAATAAATTTTAAGGACTTTTATATTGTTATGTATCAAATTTTTTAGAATGCAAGAATAAATATTATAAAACATCCTTTGGTTTGAGGAAACTACTAAATCTGTTAA